CACTGCAACCTCTGCCTCCCGGGTTGACGCGATTCTCCTGCCTCAGCCTCCCGAGTAGCTGGGATTACAGATGCGCGGTACCATGCCCGGCTAATTTTTTGTATTTTTAGCAGAGGGGTTTCACTATGTTGGCTAGGCTGGCCTTGAACCCCTTACCTCAGGTGATCCACCCGCCTCGGCCTCCCAAAGTGCTGGGATTACAGGTGTGAGCCACCAAGCCTGGCCGTTTTTTTGAGATCAATTAATTTATGGCAGGCTGGGCGCGGTGGCTTACACCTGTAATCCCAGCACTTTGGGAGGCCGAGGTGGGTCGATCACTTGAGGTCGGGAGTTCAAGACCAGCCTGGCCAACATAGTGAAACCCCGTCTCTGCTAAAAATACAAAAAATTAGCCGGGCATGGTACCACGCATCTGTAATCCCAGCTACTCGGGAGGCTGAGGCAGGAGAATCATGTCAACCCGGGAGGCAGAGGTTGCAGTGAGCCGAGATCGTGCCATTGCACTACAGCCTGGGCGACAGAGCAAGACTCCCTCTCAAAAGTAAAAAAAAAATTATGGCAGCACAGAAAAGGGACAATTAGCCACCAGTTAGTCATCTAGTGGCTAATTGGAACTGCCTGAATAGTGAGTGGGTTGTCTTTTCCAAGTTGCTTCACCTTTGATTGAACAAAATATGTGGACTGTCTGAGGGGACCAGGGCCCCAGGACTGCATCCCTTAGACATGGGGCCATAGACATGGGGCCACCACTCTGGAATGGACGCAGCTGATGACACAAAGCATGGTTGCCAGGAAACCCTCAAGTCTTTCCTTATGTGGCCCCGCCAAGAGTGAGTGAATCCTGGCCTTTCTAGGTTAAGGGGATGGATGGAGTCTAGCTGGATCTTAGGAGGCCTCCTCAGCCCGTTGCCAAGGCTCCCCTTGTGATCCTTGTGGTGGCCTTTACTTCCCCCCGCCCCCGTGGCTCGCAGGGAGGCGTGTTGTTACGTGGAATCTTCAGGGCACGCGGGGGCCCCCACGTTTCAAACGTCCGCCGGCGCGGGGACTGGGAGTCCAGGGCTCCAGCTCGGGGACCCGAGGCCAGCGACAGACAGCGGAGGGGTGGCCATCGCGGACCCCGCCGGGGAGCGGAGGCGCAGATTCCCTGGAGGCAGGAGCTCTGTCCAGTGACTCGGCCGGACCCGGGGCAGGGGCGCCCCGAGGACCTCGCAGGGCCCCCGAAAGGCCCCAAGGCGCGGCGTGCAGTGAGCGGGAAGTGGTTGGCCGGCGCCCCGCGGCGGCGCACAGCTCCTGACAGCCACGATGCCGCCCGCGACCACGGTCTCCCTCCGGGAGCTGGCGGACCTCTCCATCGGCACGCCAGAGGTGGGCGCCGTCAACTTCACGGCCCTGCACACGCTCATCGTGGCCATGCTCAAGAACCTCGACCTCCAAAATACCCGGATCGACTTCCAGCCCTCGTCGCCCGAGCCCAGCCGCTCGCTGCAGTCCGTCCGGAGCTCGTTCAGCATCCCGCACCTGCCCGCGCCCAAGGAGGTGCCCAAGGGGGCGCCCCGGGAGAAGCGCAGGGGCGTGGGCCAGGCGCCTTCGTCAGCGCTGGAGAGCCAAGTGAAGGACCTGGGCGGCCAGGTGGAGGACCTGAGCAAGCAGCTCAAGCGTGTGGACGGCCAGGTGCAGGGCATCGCCACGCACGTGCAGCACTTCTCCCAGGCCAGCGGGCTTGACCTGGCCGCGCTAGAGTGGCCGGAGGAGCAGGAGGTGGGCGTGCGGGCGTTCGATAGGGTGCGGACTGGGAGTATCATGAAGGACGCCGCCGAGGAGCTCAGCTTTGCCAGGGTGAGCACGCACACGGAGGCACGCGCAGGCCGTGTCATTCTCCTTTCCTGAACTCTTCTTCCAGGTACTTTTACAGCGGGTTGATGAACTAGAGAAGCTATTCAAAGATCGGGAGCAATTCCTGGTAATACCAGCCAGTTCCATGGGAAAGGGCTCGTGTATGTGTGTGTCTTTTCTGTCACTGTCAGGAACTAGTCAGCCGGAAGCTGAGTTTGGTTCCTGGTGCAGAAGAAGTCACCATGGTCACCTGGGAAGAGCTGGAGCAGGCGATTACGGACGGCTGGAGAGCCTCACAAGCGGTGAACCAGTGGGGGCCTGGGCCGTGGTCTTGTGTTATTGATTTCCTTCTTCCTCTCCAACCAGGGCTCAGAAACACTTATGGGATTTTCTAAGCACGGAGGGTTCACTTCCTTAACATCACCTGAAGGGACTCTAAGCGGAGACTCTACCAAGCAACCAAGTATTGAGCAGGCTCTGGATTCTGCCAGTGGTCTTGGCCCGGATCGGACTGCATCAGGATCTGGTGGCACAGCACACCCCTCTGATGGGGTTTCCAGTAGGGAACAAAGCAAGGTCCCCTCTGGTACTGGGAGACAGCAGCAGCCGAGGGCCCGTGATGAAGCTGGCGTGCCACGACTCCATCAGTCTTCTACATTCCAATTCAAATCAGACTCAGATCGTCACAGGAGTAGAGAGAAGCTTACCTCGACACAACCAAGAAGAAATGCACGTCCTGGTCCAGTTCAACAGGACTTACCCTTGGCCAGAGACCAGCCCAGTAGTGTGCCCGCTAGCCAGAGTCAGGTCCATCTAAGGCCAGATCGTCGTGGGTTAGAACCAACTGGCATGAATCAGCCTGGATTAGTGCCTGCTAGCACTTACCCACATGGTGTGGTACCCCTCAGCATGGGTCAGCTTGGTGTGCCACCACCTGAAATGGATGATCGGGAATTGATACCATTTGTCGTGGATGAGCAACGTATGTTGCCACCATCAGTACCTGGCAGAGACCAGCAAGGATTGGAACTACCTAGCACAGACCAACATGGTCTGGTTTCAGTCAGTGCATATCAGCATGGTATGACATTTCCTGGCACAGACCAACGCAGTATGGAACCACTTGGCATGGATCAGCGTGGATGTGTAATATCAGGCATGGGTCAGCAAGGACTAGTACCCCCTGGTATAGACCAGCAAGGATTGACATTGCCTGTCGTCGATCAACATGGCCTGGTTCTACCTTTTACAGACCAGCATGGTTTGGTATCACCTGGTTTGATGCCAATTAGTGCAGATCAGCAAGGTTTTGTGCAGCCCAGTTTGGAAGCAACTGGCTTCATACAACCTGGCACAGAGCAGCATGATTTGATCCAGTCTGGCAGATTTCAGCGTGCTTTGGTGCAGCGTGGTGCATATCAGCCTGGCTTGGTCCAACCTGGTGCAGATCAGCGTGGTTTGGTCCGGCCTGGAATGGATCAGTCTGGTTTGGCCCAACCTGGTGCAGATCAGCGTGGTTTGGTCTGGCCTGGAATGGATCAGTCTGGTTTGGCCCAACCTGGTAGAGATCAGCATGGTTTGATCCAGCCTGGCACAGGTCAGCATGATTTGGTCCAATCTGGCACAGGTCAGGGTGTCTTGGTACAGCCTGGTGTAGATCAGCCTGGCATGGTCCAACCTGGCAGATTTCAGCGTGCTTTGGTGCAGCCTGGTGCATATCAGCCTGGCTTGGTCCAACCTGGTGCAGATCAGATTGATGTGGTGCAACCTGGTGCAGATCAGCATGGTTTGGTACAATCTGGTGCAGATCAGAGTGATTTGGCTCAACCTGGTGCAGTTCAGCATGGTTTGGTCCAACCTGGAGTAGATCAGCGTGGTTTGGCACAACCTCGTGCAGATCATCAGCGTGGTTTGGTCCCACCTGGTGCAGATCAGCGTGGTTTGGTCCAACCTGGTGCAGATCAGCATGGTTTGGTCCAACCTGGAGTGGATCAGCATGGTTTGGCACAACCTGGTGAAGTTCAGCGTAGTTTGGTGCAACCTGGTATAGTTCAGCGTGGTTTGGTGCAACCTGGTGCAGTTCAGCGTGGTTTGGTGCAACCTGGTGCAGTTCAGCGTGGTTTGGTCCAACCTGGAGTGGATCAGCGTGGTTTGGTTCAACCTGGTGCAGTTCAGCGTGGTTTGGTCCAACCTGGTGCAGTTCAGCATGGTTTGGTCCAACCTGGTGCAGATCAGCGTGGTTTGGTCCAACCTGGAGTGGATCAGCGTGGTTTGGTGCAACCTGGAGTGGATCAGCGTGGTTTGGTCCAACCTGGAATGGACCAGCGTGGTTTGATCCAACCTGGTGCAGATCAGCCTGGTTTGGTCCAGCCTGGTGCAGGTCAGCTGGGTATGGTGCAGCCTGGAATAGGTCAGCAAGGTATGGTGCAACCTCAGGCAGATCCACATGGCCTGGTACAACCTGGTGCCTATCCTCTTGGTTTGGTACAACCTGGTGCATATTTGCATGATTTATCTCAATCTGGGACATATCCACGTGGTCTGGTGCAGCCAGGAATGGATCAGTATGGTTTGAGACAACCTGGTGCATATCAGCCAGGCTTGATAGCACCAGGCACAAAGCTTCGTGGCTCTTCAACATTCCAGGCAGATTCTACAGGTTTTATATCAGTACGTCCATATCAACATGGTATGGTACCTCCTGGCAGAGAACAATACGGCCAGGTGTCACCACTCCTAGCCAGTCAAGGTTTGGCATCACCTGGTATAGATCGAAGGAGTTTGGTACCACCAGAAACTTATCAGCAAGGTTTGATGCATCCTGGCACAGACCAGCACAGCCCAATACCACTGAGTACAGGTTTGGGATCTACACACCCAGATCAACAGCATGTGGCATCACCTGGCCCAGGTGAGCATGACCAGGTATACCCAGATGCAGCTCAGCATGGCCATGCTTTCTCTCTCTTTGACAGTCATGATTCAATGTATCCTGGTTATCGTGGCCCAGGGTATCTAAGTGCTGATCAGCATGGCCAGGAAGGTTTGGATCCAAATAGAACACGAGCCTCGGACCGACATGGAATTCCTGCCCAGAAGGCCCCAGGCCAAGATGTCACTCTTTTCAGGAGTCCAGACTCCGTCGACCGAGTCTTATCAGAAGGGAGCGAAGTCTCGAGTGAAGTCCTGAGTGAGCGACGCAATTCACTGCGTAGAATGAGTTCTAGTTTCCCCACGGCAGTGGAGACATTTCATCTGATGGGAGAGCTCAGTAGCCTCTATGTGGGGCTAAAGGAGAGTATGAAGGATCTGGATGAGGAGCAGGCCGGCCAAACCGACTTGGAGAAGATCCAGTTCCTGCTGGCACAGATGGGTGGGTGCCGCTTGCCGATAGAGGAGAAACCACCCTCTGATCATAAGGCTTCTGCTTTCCATAGTCAAAAGGACCATACCTCCTGAACTGCAGGAGCAGCTGAAGACCGTAAAGACGCTAGCCAAAGAAGTTTGGCAGGAGAAAGCAAAAGTAAGGAAGAGTCAACCCACTTTGTCTTTTTTTGCCTGACCCTCCTCATTCACTGGGTTTGTAGGTGGAAAGGCTGCAGAGGATCCTGGAAGGGGAAGGGAATCAAGAAGCAGGGAAGGAACTGAAAGCTGGAGAGCTGAGATTGCAGCTGGGTGTCCTCAGGTAAAATGCCCCAGCTAAGAGCAGCTGGTCCCGGAGTCTGGCAGTCTCTCATCGTGCACCACAGAGTCACCGTGGCTGACATAGAAAAGGAGCTGGCCGAGTTGAGGGAGAGCCAAGACAGGGGCAAGGCTGCCATGGAAAATTCTGTCTCTGAAGCCTCCCTTTACCTGCAGGACCAGGTGAGGATTCCCCACTCTTTAGCTCCAGGGACTGCCCTGCTGCTGCCGTCTCTCCTGCACGCAGTTGGACAAGCTCAGGATGATCATTGAGAGCATGCTGACCTCCTCCTCCACGCTCCTGTCCATGAGCATGGCCCCGCACAAGGCCCACACCTTGGCTCCTGGCCAGATCGACCCTGAGGCCACCTGTCCAGCCTGCAGCCTGGATGTGAGCCATCAGGTCAGCACGCTGGTGCGGCGCTATGAGCAACTCCAAGACATGGTCAACAGCCTGGCCGTCTCCCGACCCTCCAAGAAGGCCAAGCTCCAGAGACAGGTGGGGCTCTGCTCGCCTCCCTCCTGCTGCAACTCCGAGAGCCTTCCCATCCCTCCTGCCGCAGGACGAGGAGCTGCTGGGCCGTGTGCAGAGTGCCATCCTGCAGGTGCAGGGTGACTGCGAGAAGCTCAACATCACCACCAGCAACCTCATCGAGGACCATCGGCAGAAACAGAAGGACATTGCTGTGAGCGGCCGCAGGGTGGCTGGGATGGGGCCTCTTTTTTTCTCTGTTCACTTGGCCTCCCCAGATGCTGTACCAGGGTCTGGAGAAGCTCGAAAAGGAAAAGGCCAACAGGGAGCACCTGGAGATGGAGATCGATGTGGTGGGTGCCAGGCCCCAGGAGCCACGCTGTGTAGATGCGGGGACCTCTGTCTGTCTCTGGGCAGAAAGCCGACAAGAGTGCTCTGGCCACCAAAGTGAGCCGTGTCCAGTTTGATGCCACCACGGAGCAGCTGAACCACATGATGCAGGAGCTGGTGGCCAAGATGAGCGGGCAGGAGCAGGACTGGCAGAAGATGCTGGACAGGCTGCTCACAGAGATGGACAACAAGGTGAGGCAGGGGCATGGCGGGGCTCTCCATCCGAGGTCCCCTGGCCCCTCTTTCCCCGCCACAGCTGGACCGCCTGGAGCTGGACCCAGTGAAGCAGTTGCTGGAGGATCGGTGGAAATCGCTGCGACAGCAGCTCAGGGAGCGCCCCCCACTCTACCAGGCAGACGAGGCGGCTGCCATGCGGAGGTGAGGCCTGGGAGGCAGGGGAGGAGGCTGGCCTCACCCTGCGTGTGCGTCCCATTCCTAACAGGCAGCTCCTGGCACATTTCCACTGCCTCTCATGTGACCGGCCCTTGGAGACACCTGTGACTGGACAGTGAGTGCCCACACCGCCGGCACGTGGCCTCGGACCCGCCCCTTCTCCCTCTGTCCCTGCCCAGTGCCATCCCCGTGACCCCCGCGGGTCCAGGCCTACCTGGGCACCATTCCATCCGCCCCTACACGGTGTTTGAACTGGAGCAGGTCCGGCAGCATAGCCGCAAGTATGCTATGGGACAGCATATGGGACATATGGAACCCTCCCTCTGTTCTGCTCACACCCTGCAGCCTCAAGCTGGGCAGCGCCTTCCCTCGGGGTGACCTGGCGCAGATGGAGCAGAGCGTGGGGCGCCTGCGCTCCATGCACTCCAAGATGCTGATGAACATTGAGAAGGTGCAGATCCACTTCGGGGGCTCCACCAAGGCCAGCAGCCAGATAATCCGCGAGCTGCTGCACGCCCAGTGCCTGGGCTCCCCCTGCTACAAACGGTACAGGAGAGGCGGGCGAGGCCATGGGAGCACTCCCAATGACTCCATCCTGTCTTCATCACAGGGTGACAGATATGGCTGATTACACCTACTCAACTGTGCCCCGGCGCTGCGGGGGCAGCCACACCCTCACCTACCCCTACCACCGCAGCCGCCCGCAGCACCTTCCCCGGGGCCTGTATCCTACTGAAGAGATCCAGATTGCCATGAAGGTCAGGGCCCTGCCTGGAGCCACCAGGGAGGGACAGTGGCGACGGTATCTGTTCACTTCTACAGCATGATGAGGTGGACATCTTGGGCCTGGATGGCCACATTTACAAGGGACGGATGGACACAAGGCTGCCAGGCATCCTCCGAAAAGACAGTGAGTGGAGTCCAGAGGCCCCCAGGCACCTCAGCACTGACCCTTCCCTCCTGTCCCCCATCAGGCTCAGGGACCTCAAAGCGCAAGTCCCAGCAGCCCAGGCCCCACGTGCACAGGCCGCCATCCCTCAGCAGCAATGGCCAGCTGCCCTCTCGGCCACAGAGCGCCCAGATTTCGGCTGGCAACACCTCAGGTAGCTTCCCTCTGGGTGGGGCGTCCTGCCAGGCCTCCCCGCTGGCCCTGCCGGCCCCCTTTCCTGCTCATGTAGGGCCTTTATCTCCCCGGAGAGGGGAGGGCCTGGGAGCCGAAGGGGGGGATGGGTGTGGAAAAGAGGAACCCCGAGTGACTGAGTGATTTGTGCCCCTTCTGGGAGGTGGGTAGGTGCTGTTACTGTCCCATTCCACAGAAGATGAAATAGGGACAGGGTCACCACCCACATCTCTGGCTCCAGGTCCATGCCCTTGCCCTGCTCACGTGCACTCACTGTCATGGAGCTCGTGCGCCTGGGCTCTGCATGGTGGCTGCTGGGCACAGGCCATGCCCGGGTCCCCAAGAGGCCACGACCCTGTCATGGAGGAACCTCTCTCTGCCTCCCGCCTGGAAGATCCCTTGGGTCCTTGATCTCCGCAGGAGCTAAGTTGGGCCTGAAGGTCAGGAGGGTTTGGTAACAAGGCCCTGCAGCCAGGAGGCTGGATCACTGACAAGTGACCCTGGGCAAGGTCACTCTTGACAAGGGCTCTCCCCTCTCCAGACCTCAGTTTCCTCGTCTGTCATCAAGGGGGTGCTGGGTTAGTGCTGCTTGGAGTCAGGCCCCCCCCAAGAATCTAATAAAAGCTGCCGACCTTCCTCCTGTAAAACAGTTATGCACCCACATTCCTTGTGAATGTCTGTGGGAGGTTCAGGGACCCTCCCCAACCAGAGCCTCCACCCTCCCCTGCCCCTCGGCTAGATGCTCTCCAGCATCACTCCAGCCCTCAGTGAGGACCCGGCGCTGAGGGAGGAGGAAATCACAACAGAAAAGTGGCTGCGGTGCTCATGGCTCCTCAGCATCATCCAGGGCCCCCCACAGACCAGGTAGTTTAGGAGCTTTACATGGACGAACCACTTTCAATCTATGTACCAGCACTTAGAGGTAGGGGCCGTTAGCACCACTTACAGCTGAGAAAACTGAGGCACAGAGAGGTGAAGGTCCTTGCTCTAGGTCACACAGCCAGGAAGCGGCAGAGCTGGAGTTCAAAGCCAAGCCCTCTGGCCCAGAGGCTGTGCTGGGAACGGCAGGTCTCAGTGGTGGACAGTGAGCACATGACTGTCACCCTGGCTCCCAGAACTCTGTTTTCTTGGGAATACTTAGCTCCCTTCTCCCAGTGTCTACTCTAAGGGCACTGAAAATGCCCTGGAAGCAGGAGAGAGGGACTGGTAGTCTCAGGAAAATTCCTGTGCCTGTTGGTGTGGATGTCACCTCGTGTCTGTATTAACAGGAAACAGTACCAAAGAGGCAGCTCTTGGCTCCTGCAGAAGGACGTGTTTGCTTATTTTTCATTCACAAGATCATGAAGGGTGCTTCATGACTGCTTAGGAGCTCAGATGGGCCTGCGCCGTGCCCCCCGGCCCCGGCAGCTCCCCTCCAGCCTGTGTCAGCCCAGCATGGCGAACAGAACTGCTCTCAACCTCCCTGGGCATTGGGCAGGCTGGGGTGACCCCTGGTGGGCTTGGGGAATGTGTTGAGCAACCTCAGCACCCCTGTCTTACAGTTTCTTCTCGTCAACAGAAAGATAGACCTTCCTCCGAGGGCCGTCTCTCCCAGCCGAACACAGCCCACCCGCCCAGCTCCGCCGCGGTGGCAAACAGGGGGCTGGAGAGGCACGTGGACATGCCTCCTGGGGAGGGGCTCGAGGAGCCCACGCGGGGGCCGCGGTCCAGCACCGCTCAGTGAGCGGAGGTGTAAATAAACATTCAGGAGGAAGCTTAGGTGTGGCGAATCGTCTCTGACAGTCC